GAGGCAGGAGAATCACTTGAACCTGGGAGGCGGAGGTTCCAGTGAGCCGAGATCACACCACTGTACTCCAGCCTGGGCGACAGAGTGAAACTCAGTCTAAAAAAAAAAAAAGCCGGGCACGGTGGCTCACGCCTGTAATCCCAGCACTTTGGGAGGCCGAGGTGGGCGGATCACGAGGTCAGGAGATCGAGACCATGGTGAAACCCCGTCTCTACTAAAAATACAAAAAATTAGCTGGGCGTGGTGGCGGGCGCCTGTAGTCCCAGCTATTCGGGAGGTTGAGGCAGGAGAATGGCGTGAACCCGGAAGGCAGAGTTTTCAGTGAGCCGAGATCGCGCCACTGCACTCCAGCCTGGGCAACAGAGCAAGACTCCGTCTCAAAAAAAAAAAAATTAAATTAAAAAGCTATAAAAGCTATAATGAGATATCACCTGATATCCACTAGAATGTCTATCACATGACCCTGAAATTCCACAAATAGGTTTTGACCAAAGAGAAATGAAAATACACATACACAAAAGACTTGTACATGAAAGTTTATAGCAGATTGATTCACAACAGCAAAAACTGGAAACCACCCCACACTGTTTCTCTATTACAGCATAAAAAGTTATCCCAAAACTTAATGGCTTCAAACAACAAATATTTATTATCTCACAGTTTCTATGGGCCAGCAATTCAGAAGCAGCTAAATAGTAGCTGGTGATTCTAGCTTAGGATCTTTCTTTTAACTTTTTAAAAACTTTTTGTGAATACATAGTAGATGTATCTATTTTAGGATCTTTCTTGACATTGTAGTCAAGAAGTCAGCTGATTGTATTTCTAAGATTTGGATGAAGCTGAAGGATTCACTTACAAGATGTCCCAGTCACATGTTGCACGTTTTTAGTAGGGAGCCTTAGTTTCTCCCCATATGTGTGTTTCCATTCACTGCTAGGATGGCTTCCTCCAAAGTAAACAATCCACAAAGAAGAAGTCACAATGTTACTGTGACATAGTCTTTGATGTCACATCCCATCGTTTCTACCAGATTCTATTTGTTAAAACTGAGTCACTCAGTACAGCTCCCATGCAAAGGTAAGGGAAGTAGGCTCTACTTTGTGAAGGGGATAATCATCAAGAGTATAACATTCCTCTTTAGTTTGCTTTTAGTTCTCATTGTGAGATCACAAGTGGAGGCTCCAACCAGTCCAGAAGTTCCTTTCTATGGGGAAGCTGTGGCAGCAAGGCCGTGAAGAGAGTCTGACTTAATTGCAAGTAAGTCACAAGTTTATTCCCCTACAGCCCATTAAAATAATCAGAATAGTGTTTACTTCTTCAGTGGGAGAGAAGGAGATGTGATCAGGGAGGAGAACACAGAAGACTTCTAAGATACCAGTAATATTTGATCTGTTCTTAAATCAGGAGGAGATTCAGGTACACCATGTGTTTATTATTCCATAAAATCCATAGATGTGTTTTATATACTTTTTGTTTATATGATTTTTAAAAAATTAAGGGAACAAATCTTATCCTCAAGGAGAGACGTAATGATGGAGGAAGGAATATAGAAGGAGACAAAAAGGAGGGAGTCTTGATGAAAAGGGAGATGGGAGGCAGCTTTTAACACCAGACAGGGTCCTGTGATGCAGAGGTGATTGTGCCATCCCATAAAGTCCCAGGGCACTGTCTGCCAATGAGACCACCAACTTGCTTGCCCTAAATGGCCACATCCCCTAAACGGCCCTCCTGCCATTGTCTGTGCTCAGAAAACCCTCAGTTTCTGCCTCTTACCTGCCAGGGTGGTGCCACATCCCACCCCCATCATTGAGCTTGCCTCATGTGTCTCAGCACAGTCTTTTACAGCAAAAATGCATGTCACCTCCTCCTAAAGGCTTTCCGTGGCCCACCCACCCAGATTCCTCCTTTATTGTGCAGACTCTTTCCTAACCCACACCTCATCTTAATTTATTTGCCTTCAATTCTGGGCGGCGGTGTTGGGGAGGGTCTCAATTTTCCCATGTATTTCCCAGTGTTTATTGAATACATGAGGCCATACTCTTCTAGTCTCTCTGCTTCTCATGCTAGGAACTGAACCGACCAGCCTATACTTTAAGGCTTGTTATTTCACTGACTAAGGAAAGGCTACTTAAGAGGGCAAGCTCAGACATACATAATCTGGAGTGGATCTTCCATGGGAAAACACGTATATAACAGAAATTATTGGCAAAACTATAAGTATGGTCTACAGAGTAAGTAATAATATTTTATTATTTATTTAGTTATTCCTTCCTTTTTTTCTTTAAATTCTTCTAGATCCTGAATAATTTCTACTTAAACGTCCCAATATCAACTCTCTATTTTGCTATTGACATAATCTTATTTGAGAGGCAAAAAATTTTAAAAATTATATCATCTTTTTAATTTCTAAGCCCCAGAACAAGACAATTGGCAGCATTTTTTTCATGTCATTTTGCTACATTCTACATAATGTTAAGTTGAGGTTAGGGATTTTCATTTGTGGAGGAAGCTCTTACATTTAGTTTAATGAATCATAATTTTTTTAATGGAGAAGGAACAAAATACCTCATTGATTTTTCTATGAGTGGAGTTAATACACACAGCGGAGAAATCTCTTTGTTAATTCTACACTCTGCCTCTGATTGACACCTCTGCAAACAAAGATAAAGTAGATAAAACATGAATAATTCCAGGAAACTTATGCCCCAGAATACAGAATAATTTTGCATACATATGAATAGTAGGGCAATTCTATCAAATGATTCTTTTCTAATTCTTTATGGATGTACATAATGAAATATTCAGAACTACCACAACATTTAGAATAAGATAGAGCCTAACAATTTATTGTTGAATTAATGAAGATCGGTTAATTAATCCATGTTTTACATCAGCTTTCTTTGCCCTCAACCAGGAAGTCAGAGGCACCAATGTGAGGTTCCACCTGCTTTCCAGCACATTCTTGGTTTCCTCACTTCTGCTAGACAACGTTTGATCAGAAGGAACAGGGAACGAGAAGGAGCTGCTGGATGACAATAAGCCTGGGAAAGGGAGGCTGGGTGAGCAGAGACAGAAAAGAAACACCTACCTGCTGTGACCTCACAAACACCCAGGCTGAGTTTTGATAAGACAGGTTGAATCACACTGGGGTGACAGCCTCATCCCTCCAGGTACAAACAAGAACAGGCCATGGTTAACCAAAACCTCTGCTTTACCACAAGTTGTGTCCCCCAGATGCTGGTCAACCTCTGGGGCCCAAAGAAGACCATCAGCTTCCTGGGATGCTCTGTCCAGCTCTTCATCTTCCTGTCCCTGGGGACCACTGAGTGCATCCTCCTGACAGTGATGGCCTTTGACCGATACGTGGCTGTCTGCCAGCCCCTCCACTATGCCACCATCATCCACCCCCGCCTGTGCTGGCAGCTGGCATCTGTGGCCTGGGTTATGAGTCTGGTTCAATCGATAGTCCAGACACCATCCACCCTCCACTTGCCCTTCTGTCCCCACCAGCAGATAGATGACTTTTTATGTGAGGTCCCATCTCTGATTCGACTCTCCTGTGGAGATACCTCCTACAATGAAATCCAGTTGGCTGTGTCCAGTGTCATCTTCGTGGTTGTGCCTCTCAGCCTCATCCTTGCCTCTTATGGAGCCACTGCCCAGGCAGTGCTGAGGATTAACTCTGCCACAGCATGGAGAAAGGCCTTTGGGACCTGCTCCTCCCATCTCACTGTGGTCACCCTCTTCTACAGCTCAGTCATTGCTGTCTACCTCCAGCCCAAAAATCCGTATGCCCAAGGGAGGGGCAAGTTCTTTGGTCTCTTCTATGCAGTGGGCACTCCTTCACTTAACCCTCTCGTATACACCCTGAGGAACAAGGAGATAAAGCGAGCACTCAGGAGGTTACTAGGGAAGGAAAGAGACTCCAGGGAAAGCTGGAGAGCTGCTTAATATACTTTCGAAAGTAAGAAGAGTTTCTTCAAGATTTATGAACATGTTAAGTTTTCCAGACTACTACCCTTCCCACATACACCTGAGCCACTGTGGTGGGTCACAGTGTGGCTATGTTATCTATGAGAGGGAGAATGAGAAAGAGAGGGACAGAGAGATAAAAGAAATTGGGTGAGAGGAGATAGGTAGCTCCATAAGGCACACAAATTCAAATATTATCATTCCTATCACTGTCCATTCTTAATATTTCTATCCTCCATTCTGTTCTTTTTACTGTCATCACTTCTATAGATTTCCTAACTCCACCATGCCTATTTCTGGTTATATAATTGCTCTCCAATTGTCATGTCAGTGTAGGGGAACTACTCCATCATAGCATTCTGGACACCTTGCATGTATCTACGTAGGTCATGTAAGCAAAGGCTTGAAGAACAGCTAATCTGAGATTTAGAAGAATGCTTTTTGATCCTCCTGGAATATGAGAGGATGGGAGGCCCTTTAGAACCTGCCTCAATGCCATCTCTCACTCTCCTTCTTATATCCCTGGGAGTATGTCATGTGACAAGTCTTTACTGTCTCCCAGGTTTTGGATGGAGCATGGGGTTTTCTGCCCCACACCCTTTAGGATATAGCTGAAGAATATAATGAGGAATAGCTGGATTCTAGAACTGACTCCTCACCAGTGGTATATTCCACAACAGTGTCACAGTCGTCTGGCCCCTTTGGTTTCCGTGTCATCCTTTTTGGTGTGTAGGACAAGGAGCCAGGGAATTGGCACGTTTGGCTTTTACTTCTTTTTTATATGTAAATAATAAGCCATCTAAGTGTAAAAGTGGCTCATATCTTCTCCAGCCAAATCAGCTAGGCCATGGCCTTGCCTTGCTTCTCATGAGTGTGCTTGACAGTCATCACCGTCACTCTATCTTCATTTCTGGTTCTTACCGTGTTAGCTTAGTTCATTCAAGCTACTATCACAAGCTACACATAAATTGGGTGGTTTATAAATAACAAACATTTCTTTCTTACAGTTCTGGAGGCTGGAAACTCCAAGATTAAGGCAGATTTCATGCCTATTGAGGGCCTGCTTTCTGATTATAGAAGGTGACTTCTTGCTGTGCCCACACATGGTGAAAGGGACTACCAACTCTCTGGAGTCTCTTTTATGAGGGCACTAATTCCAATTATGAAGCCTCTTCCCTCGTGACCTAATCACTGCCCAAAGGCCCCATGTTCTAATGCCATCATCTTGGTGGTTTAGGATTTCAACATATGAATTTTGGAAGGACATAAGCATTCAACCCCCTGCACATGTCTTCTTTCCTACTTCCTCAAGGTTCTTTCTGTCCAGTTGCTCCTTCTTCTATTGACCCTTTTTTGCCTTCTCTTTCTCCTTCACTGCCTCAAGTTACAGCCAGAGGAAAGGAGGAACTAAAACTTAGCAAATCTATAATCACATGCAAATACACAGAATGGATTGTTACAACCAAAATGCAGGCTCTATTGTTTTCAATTTAGCAGCCTTTCAAATGTATATGGTTCTGGCCACATTAAAGTTGCAAATAACACTTTTTTTGAGACTGAAATAAAGGTGAAATATTGGAAGGAAAAGTTTAATGTTTTATTTGTAGTATTTT